ATCTTTGTTACAGTACTTCACCTTGTTAATAAAACCCAGGACTGAAGAATGAGAATAAAAGGGTTTTATACTCACCATTTCTTAATTTCTGATTCTAGTCTGGACAGAACAATCACTCATTCTAGAAAATTGGCATAGGGAGCATTTATTAGCAGTTGTAACATATCACTGCCAAAGGGAGGGATTCTGTAAGGCGGCACTGGGTGTCTCATATGTATGGGAAACCCGAGGCCACGTTCAGTGCCAACCACAAGCATTTTCATCTCTGGCCAGGCAAGCCTTGATCCCTGAATTTTGAGCTCTCAACCTCTTTTAAAATGAGAAAGAGATGGTTTCTTCCAGAGTCTTTCAGCTTCTAACTTACAGGCAAACACTACCGTATGCTGTCCCCCAGCAGAGATTGGTTTTAACCAAGGCAAATAAGTTAGGATGGACTTTGTTGACCGTGATGGCTCAGTGCTACATCTCATATATCCTACCACCTTTCAGAACATTTAATAGTGCTGCTCCTGGCAGCCCTGGGGTTGTAGTCCTTGTAGAGAGGAGGAACTGGCATTGAAAGAAATAGTTGAGTTTCACTACGCCACGTGGGGCGCTCCCATTGCTAAGAGCAATCTCCCCTCCCTGGGAAGAAAAGCGTGGGCGGGGCCGGGGCAGTCCCTCCCCTCCGCGTTGCCTTGGAGACCATGGGCGTCCAGCTGCAGTTGTCGCTGGACCGGCCCTGGCTGCCTTGAGAGGTGCTTTCTGCAGGCGGGGACGCGGCCAGGCCGGACGCAAGGCCTCCCTCCAATCTACCGGGCTCAGGGGGACGGCCAGGGGCTGCTCAGTCTACTTGGCGGGCTAGGGAGGGGGATGGCAGAGGCTGGTTGGGTCTTCTCAGCACACAGTAGGCGCCTAATTAGCGTGACCTGAATCAGGTTACTCTCTCCCTCCAATTCTCCTCCCTGTGTCCCATGGAGGGTGGATTAGGGTCCCGGATGCGAATTCTGCGCCGCATTAGAGTTCCAGTCCCAACCGACACCTTGAGCGCCGTTAACTTTTCCCCGAAGAGCATGGCAGAGTGAAGCACAAGCAATAATCCTGTATTATTCGCGTTCCCAGAGTCCCTTCGGATTTGCGCCATGCGCGGCGGGGAGAACCGGCCTCCTGCTCGAGTTCAGAGCTCATCTGAGGTTAGTTTCATCGTTTCGTTGAAAGTTAAAACTGAGTTTGGGACGGGCGATTTCCCAACCTCAGGAATTGGAATTGAGACACCAAAGCCTAGACGCGTTTCCTGGACGACGGCTTCCCGGCAGGGGCATCCAGCCAGCGGCCAAGATGTCGTCAGTGGGGAAGGTGACCCAGGTTCCGAATGGGAAAGCCTACCAGCAGATCTTCCAGGCTGAGGTAGGAGCCGCCCTCTGTCCCGCTTTTCTCCAACTCCCCCATCCTTGGTCCTCCCTGGATTCAGGTGCAGCTGGTCCACTCCCTGGCGGCCACCAGGAAGCGGGCTGCAGAGCGTTCTGTGACCCTGAAGAGTGGCAGGATACCCATGATGAAGAAGGTGGAGACTCCTGAAGGGGAGGTGATGTCTCCCCGACAGCAGAAGTGGATGCACAGCCTCCCCAACGACTGGATCATGGAAAACCCTGTTCTCCACAGGTAGGTCCTGTTGTCCATGCCTCACCCCCATGTGGGACTTCACTCTTCTCTGCTTGTGTCTCAGGGAAAAGGAAAGAGCCAAGAGGGAAAAAGCCCGAGAGAGTGAGAACACCATCGCTGCCCGAGAAGTGCGGGGTCTCATGGATACTATAGGTGAGCCTCCATTCAGCCTCAAGGCAGGCCTGGCAGCCTCATCACCTCTGTTGTTGCTCCGCAGTTCCTGAGAAGATAAGCACCAGCACCTTTCAAAGGCAAGCAGAACACAAGAGGAAGAGCTACGAGAGCGCTCTGGCCAGCTTTCAGGAGGAGATTGCGCAGGTGGGAAAGGTGAGAATCCTCCCTCTCCCTTCTCTTCCCTTGCCTTGGCCATCATACCCCTGGCCTGTTGCAGGAAATGGAACCTCTCATCGTGGACACAGGGGGACTTTTTTTGAAGAAGCTGACTGAGTCTGATGAAGAAATGAACCGTCTCTTCCTAAAGGTGGAAAATGACACCAACCTTGAGGACTACACCATCCAAGTAGGGGTCCCTTCGTGGCTGGGCCTGCCCCAGCTCCTAGCCTGACCCAAACTTCTCTGCGTAGGCCCTGCTGGAGCTGTGGGATAAGGTGGCCGGGCGGTTACTGCTCCGGAAGCAGGAGATTAAGGAGCTGGATGAGGCCCTGCACTCGCTGGAGTTCTCCCGAACCGATAAAGTAAGTCGGCTGCAGGTGGGCTGTGTGGTGACAGCCACTAAGTATGGTGCCTTGTCATTTCTAGCTAAAAAGCGTGTTGAAGAAATATGCAGAAGTCATAGAGAAAACTTCCTACCTCATGCGGCCCGAAGTGTACAGGCTGATAAATGAAGAAGCCATGGTGAGTGGTTTTCCTGTGCAGGGATCAGCCCACTGTCTAGAGCCCTGCCCATCTGTGACCACAGGTCATGAACTATGCCCTGCTGGGCAACCGGAAGGCTCTCGCCCAGCTGTTTGTCAACCTGATGGAGTCCACCCTGCAGCAGGAGCTGGACAGCCGCCACCGCTGGCAAGGCTTGGTGGACACCTGGAAGGCTCTCAAGAAGGAGGCCCTGCTGCAGAGTTTCAGGTCAGTGCCGCCCACACAGCTCCTTCTCCAGCCCCTTTATGGTGCCAACATGTCTGGCCACCAGTGAGTTCATGGCCAGTGAGAGTATCCATACTCCCCCGGCTGTGACGAAGGAGCTAGAGGTCATGCTGAAGACCCAGAACGTCCTGCAGCAAAGGCGGCTGAAGCATCTCTGCACCATCTGGTATGGGCAGGAGGGGCGGCCCAGGAGGGGTGGTGTGGCTTACTTGCTGTATCTTCCTTCCCAGTGACCTCCTGCCCCCCAGTTACAGCAAAACTCAGCTGACTGAGTGGCATTCTTCCCTCAACTCCCTGAACAAGGAGCTAGGTGAGTGACGTCTGCAGGACTCCACCTGCATTGGACTGATTTGCTTTGTTTTCTGCCCATGGAGACACCTACCACGTGGACTGCATGATGCGGATCCGCCTGCTGTATGAGAAGACATGGCAGGAGTGCCTGATGCATGTGCAGAATTGTAAGGTGGGCACCCTTCCTGCAGGCCTGAGAAGAGGAGCCAGGCTCTGCCTTGTCCCACACACTCCAGAAGCAGCTGCTGGACTGGAAAGCCTTCACTGAGGAGGAGGCAGAGACCCTGGTGAACCAGTTCTTCTTCCAGATGGTGGGAGCACTCCAGGGCAAAGTGGAGGAGGACCTGGAGCTCTTGGACGTGCGTGCTGGGGACTGTTCCACTGGGGAGCTTTAAGTCCCTTCTCTGGGCTCTGCCACTGCAGAAATCCTTCGAGACTCTGGCAGATCAGACAGAGTGGCAGAGTTCACACCTCTTCAAGTATTTCCAGGAGGTGGTACAACTGTGGGAGGCACACCAGAGCGAGCTGTTGGTGCAGGAGCTGGAGCTGGAGAAGAGGATGGAGCAGCACCGGCAGAAGCACAGCCTGGAGAGCCAGGTGAGACCCACACCCGGGGCTCCATGTTTCACCTGCTTCCTCTTGTTTTGGGGGTGGCTTCCAGGTGCAGGAGGCCCACCTCGATAGGCTCTTGGACCAACTGAGGCAGCAAAGTGACAAAGAAACACTGGCGTTTCACCTGGAAAAGGTCAAAGATTATCTGAAGAACATGAAATCCAGGTAGGCCAACCAGACTCCAGAAGGCAGGAAGGGGGGTCTCCTGTCTTACCTACCTACCTCCCAGGTATGAATGTTTTCACACCCTCCTGACAAAGGAAGTGATGGAGTACCCAGCGATCATGCTGAAAGAACTCAACTCCTACAGCTCTGCCCTCAGCCAATACTTCTTTGTGCGTGAAATCTTTGAACAGGTATGGAGAGGGTGATGATACACCCAGCCACTGTCCTTCAGTGACTCTTGGTTTTTCCTTGTAGAACTTGGCTGGAGAAGTCATTTTCAAATTCAGGCAACCAGGTAACACTTTTTCAATTCAAGTTTTATTCTCCTCTCCTTGTGCTTTGGTGTTTATCATCAACAGAAGCACATGAAAAACCCTCCCAGAAGAGAGTGAAAAAACTGAGGAAGAAGCAAGGGTCTAAAGAGGACATGACCAGAAGTGAGGAAAGCATAAGTAGTGGGACAAGTACTGCCAGGTCAGTAGAAGAGGTGGAAGAAGAAAACGATCAAGAAATGGAGTCCTTCATAACTGAAGAGGTGCTGGGGCAGCAGAAAAAATCTCCACTGCATGCTAAGATGGATGAGTCCAAAGAAGGCTCTATTCAGGGACTGGAAGAAATGCAGGTTGAAAGAGAGGGCTCCTTAAACCCATCCCTGAATGAGGAGAATGTGAAGGGTCAAGGAGAAAAGAAGGAGGAGTCAGAGGAGGAAGATGAGAAGGAGGAAGAGGAGGAGGAGGAGAAGCTGGAGGAAGAGAAGGAGGAGAAGGAGGCACAGGAAGAGCAAGAGAGTTTATCTGTGGGTGAGGTAAGCCAGCAACTGATTCATTCTTGGGCATATCAAGTCAACTTTAGTGTTATTGCCTGCTTAGGAAGAAGACAAGGAAGAGGGTCTAGAGGAGATATACTATGAGGACATGGAGTCCTTCACAATCTCCAGTGGAAACACTTATTTTGTCTTTGTACCCCTGGAAGAAGAGCATTGTAGGAAGTCCCATTCCACCTTCTCAGCCATGTTCATCAACGACACTTCCAGTGCCAAGTTCATAGAACAAGTGACAATTCCATCGAGACTAATTTTAGAAATTAAGAAACAGTGAGTAAAAAACTATTTTATTCTCATCCTGTGCAGGGCTGACCCTGGCTGGTCTCGCCCTCAGACTTCGAGCTGGCTTCTTCGAGCACCTTGAGAAGTGGTTTGACCAGTGTTCCCTCAACACCCGGGTCACCGTGGCCACCAAAATCAATGAGCTGGATTCAGAACTGGAGCTGCATCTGCACCTGCACCAGCCAAGAGCCCAGCAGATTGAAAAAGACATCCACAACGTCAGGGCAGGTACAGATGCTGCCTGGGAATGTCTGCCCTGCCCGGGGCCCCAGCTCTCTTAATCCTTTTTCAGCCGAGCTTTTGCTTCATCAAGAGCAGTTGGACAGCCACTGTGCTGGGGTGACCGAGACGCTGAAGAAGAAGCGGCTGATGTTCTGCCAGTTCCAAGAAGAGCAAAACGTGAGGAGCAAAAACTTCCGCCTTAAGATCTATGACATGGAGCACATCTTCTTGAATGCCACCAGGAGCCAAAAGTAAGGGGTCCTGGGAGTCTCCACCCCAGCCATCACTGTCCTGTTCCTCCTCTGTCTCCCACAGGCTGGTCACTCTCAGCAACACACTGCACCAGGAGTTGCTTAGCTATGTTGATGTCACCCAGGTGTCCCTGCGCAGCTTCCGGCAGTACTTGGAGGAGAGTCTGGGCAAACTCCGCTACTCAAATATTGAGTTCATCAAACACTGCAGGTGGGAGCCAGTGTCCAGGGCCTCTTCAGGCCTGTGGCTTTTATTTGTCTTTGATTATTTTCAGATTGTTTTCAGAGGGAGGCAACTTTTCTCCTAAAGAAATCAATTCACTGTGTTCCCGACTGGAGAAGGAAGCTGCCCGGATAGAGTTGGTTGAAAGTGTCATCATGCTCAACATGGAGAAGTTGGAGAATGAGTACCTGGACCAGGTAGGGCCCCCAGCCAGGCCCCAGGCCAACCGCCCTGTCCTTTACCCTTTATCTCTCTGTACAGGCCAATGATGTCATCAACAAGTTTGAAAGCAAATTCCATAACCTGTCTGTGGACCTTATTTTCATAGAGAAAATCCAGCGGTTGCTGACGAATCTGCAAGTGAAAATCAAGTGCCAGGTAGGATAGATTCATTCTTCATCAAGGATCTTGAAACAAAATCTCGGAACCTCTGGTTTTCTAGGTGGCAAAATCCAATTCGCAAACAAATGGATTAAATTTCTCTCTGCAACAGCTTCAGAACAAGATAAAAACTTGTCAAGAGTCCAGGGGAGAGAAAACCGTAAGTGTTCAATAGATTCTGCATGTGAATAACTTGGGGCTTTCTTCCTCCCTTTTCTCACCAGACAGTGACCACAGAAGAACTCCTCAGCTTCGTCCAAACTTGGAAGGAAAAACTGAGCCAGAGGATTCAGTACCTTAACTGCAGCCTGGACAGGGTGTCCATGACTGAACTGGTCTTTACCGTAAGGAATGGGATAGGGTGGCAGGAAAGGGTTACACCCTCAGGCCCTTCTCTCTGGCCTGCAGAACACCATCCTGAAGGACCAGGAGGAAGACAGTGACATCCTGACATCTTCAGAAGCCCTTGAAGAGGAGGCCAAGCTGGACGTGGTCACCCCTGAGTCCTTCACCCAGCTGAGCCGCGTGGGGAAGCCCCTGATTGAGGACCCAGCTGTGGATGTGATCAGGAAGCTCCTGCAGTGAGTGGCCCCAGGGTGCACCTAAGGCTCTGAGAAGAGCTCACACCCTTTCCTTTGGTTTCAGACTTCCCAACACAAAATGGCCAACCCACCATTGTGACAAAGATCCGTCCCAGACAGGTAGAGGCGCATGGGCCTGTGGGTCTCGGGGCAGCAGTGAGGCAGGGGCTGGTGGTGCTGTGTGCTCACCTCCTGTCCTCTGCTCCTGTCCTGGGCCCTCGTCACCCAAAGGCTTCAAGCGACATCGGTGCCAGCCAGAAAACTCTGGGAAGAAGGCTGTACCCAGTGCCAGTGCTACCTCTGCAGGCAGGTAGGACACAAAGCAGCCAGAATCGCCCCTTCCTCCAGACCACCCACCCACCTTTGTCCCACAGCTTCACACCGCACCCCAAGCCCAACAAAATGGAGAGAAAGTACCGGGTGCTTGGGGACAAGCCTCCCCCTGCTGCCGAGTGAGTAACAACGCCTTTCCTTTTGACTGCATCCCCTCAGGGATCTGTCTCGTGTGTGTTGCAGGGATTTTAAGGGGATCATCTTGACCCTCCTCTGGGAGAGCAGTGAGAACCTGCTGACAGTCGCAGAGGTGAGGACCACCACCCATGGCCTGTGCCTGCCCCTCACCCGCACATGGTCACCCTCTCTGGCAGGAGTTCTACCGTAAAGAAAAACGCCCAGTCACCAGGCCTGACTGCATGTGTGACACCTTTGACCAGTGCGCCGAGAACATTAGCAAAAAGATCCTGGAGTATCAGAGCCAGGCAAATAAGTACCACAACTCCTGCCTCATAGGTGAGTATAGGCAGCAGGAAGGCACGGGGAACCTCCCTTGGCCTCTTACCCGCACTTCTGGCAGAATTACGGATCCAGATCAGGAGATTTGAGGAGCTGCTGCCCCAAGTGTGTTGGCTGGTGATGGAGAATTTCAAGGAACACCACTGGAAAAAGTTTTTCACCTCTGTGAAGGAGATCCGAGGACAGTTCGAGGAACAGCAGAAGCGGCTGGAGAAAAGAAAGGTGAGGGCCCCAGGACCAGCCCTTCCACTCTATTGCCACTGAATTCTGGATTGTTTGATTAAAGGACAAAAATGCCCAGAAGCTCCATCTAAATCTTGGACACCCCGTACATTTCCAAGAAATGGAGTCTCTACACTTAAGTGAAGAGGAAAGGCAGGAAGAGCTGGACAGCATGATTAGGATGAACAAGGAGAAGCTGGAGGTCAGTGATACCATTGATTCGCCAGTCCAGGCTAGCAGCACTGTGCTCACCATGTTTTTTCCAGGAATGTACCAGAAGGAATGGCCAGGTTTTCATAACCAACTTGGCCACCTTCACCGAGAAGTTCCTACTGCAGTTGGATGAGGTGGTCACCATTGACGATGTCCAGGTTGCAAGTAAGAGGCACCACCAGCCTTGTGTCATGGCCGCTGCAGTCACTAGCCTGTCTTTTGCCTCTAGGGATGGAGCCCCCCAAACAGAAATTATCAATGCTCATACGAAGGAAACTCGCTGGGCTCTCCCTGAAGGAAGAGAGTGAGAAACCCCTGATTGAACGTGGAAGCAGGTGAGAACCAAGAGCAGCAAGGACTACTGTAACCTGTGAGATTTTCACACATGTTTGTTTGTAGGAAGTGGCCAGGGATCAAACCCACCGAAGTCACCATCCAAAACAAGATTCTTCTCCAGCCAACATCATCGATTTCCACCACCAAAACCACCCTGGGCCACCTGGCGGCCGTGGAAGCCCGAGATGCTGTGTACCTGGTGAGACAGGGTGGAGTGGGCGTGTCCCAGGGCATGTGGACCCCTCCTGCTACCTTCCTTCTAGAAATATTTAGCATCATTTGAGGAGGAGCTAAAGAGGATCCAGGATGACTGTACATCTCAGATAAAGGAGGCTCAGCGCTGGAAGGACAGCTGGAAGCAGTCCCTGCACACTATCCAAGGCCTGTATGTGTGACCCTCCGCCCCACCATGAATAAACACTTTCTTATACAGACTCCTTCCCTGTCCATCTACCTGCCTACCTACTTTCCGTCCATCCCTCCCTCCCTTCATCCCTCCACCCCTGCTCTGTGCCGGGCACTGTAGCTTTACCAGCGAACAGGACACAGCATGGTCCCTGCCCACGTGGAGCCCTCTTCCCATGAGGAAGGCAAGCATGAAAGGGGAATTCCACGTGGTTAGCAGGGAGGGTGAGTACCAGGAATCAGTCACTTCAAATAGGCACCAGAGCTTCAAAGGACATCACCTCCAAACAGCATGCTGGGCAGGGCACGTCATCTTGAAAAATGAAATAAAGGTCATGGGAAAATGATATTTTAATTTAACAGAATAAACAAGTATGGGTTATAATTGCAACTCTGCACTGGTTCCTAGACCCAACAAATAACTAATCCAATGTTGATTGGTATTTGTGCCACAATTTGTCTGAGCAAATTGCAATATTTTGGAAAAAAAAAAATCTTCCAGGCTCCTTTAGTCCTGTGTTGCCCAGATCATTCTCTTGGAGTCCTCCAGCCTGCCAGTCTCTTGTTCGTCAACTCTCTTCTTCAATTACATGGCGTGAGCGTACAGCCTTCATTTGTCGGTAGCTGTGTGTGTCATCTGGACAGGTTTCCTCAGCCATAGACCTAGGAGGCCCCAGCTCCCAAATTTCCAGCCCCTGAAAGCTGTGTGACCCTCCAAGTGCAGTTCCCTCACCTGGGGACACTCACTCTGCTCTCCTGGTTTGCTCCACCCAGTGAGGCCCTGCTTGGTTAGCTTGGTTAGCTTGGTGGCCTTTGTGCACTGAAGCCAGGAGAGTGAGGAGTCCCCTTCCATCAAGGCAAAAGCAATCTCCTGTTCTTTTCTGTGCTCCCCCCACCCCCACCCCAATGTGCTACCTTTCATTGCTTATTATTCCGAAAGGAATATATGCGCATTGTAGAAAAAAGAATTTATGAAACCAGCAAAAGGATAACTTTAAAATCCTGAGCCGGGCGCGGTGGCTCACGCCTGTAATCCTAGCACTTTGGGAGGCCAAGGCGAGCAGATCATCTGAGCTCAGGAGTTCGGGGCCAGCTGAGGCAACATGACGAAACCCCATATCTACTAAAAATACAAAAAGTTAGCCAGGCATGGTGGCACACACCTGTAATCCCAGCTACTGGGGAGGCTGAGGCATGAGAATCGCTTTAACCTGGGAGGTGGAGGTTGCAGTGAGCCAAGATCATGCCACTTCACTCTGGCCTGAGCAACAGAATGAGACTCTGTCTCAAATAAACGAATAAATAAATAATAAAATCCTGGAATCTAGAGACAGTCACTGTCCATAGCATCTTTCCATGTATGTGAGTTATTTTTATAAAATGGAATCATAACATGCATTAGGTTCCATAAACTGCTTGGTAAATGTTAACTGGATAAACCCTATGCCATATCCTTCAGTATTCATTTACATCATTGGTTTTCATACTTTTCTGACTCTGACCCACTGTATAAACATGTTCTAAACACACGGTCCTTGCACACATACACAACTTGAGACCAACAGGTCACAGGACAGCACTTAACCTTACTAGAAAGGCTGCTTTCTAATATTTTCTCCCTGCTTTTTAAATCCTAGCCCAGTCCACTAACTCAGTTCATGGCCCACAAAGGGGCTTTGATTGCAGTGTGGGACACTGTCATTTAAACAGCTGCAGAGTGTTCCCACTGCCTGGGGAACCAGATCGCCTCTGTCGGACAAGGGCGAGGATGTCCCATGCAGGGCTCCTAGAAAGAAGGCAGAGATGACATCCTCCCACATTAGCTCTTTGTACACATCTGTAATCATTCCTTAATCAGAGGGTGGCAGCTGTGGACATG